AGATCCAACCACACTTCTGACTTAGTAACAGGTGGCTGAGAGTAAAGGTGCTTCTCCGTCCCAAATGGTTCAATCATGTTGAGAGATTGTTTTGTACTCCTTCCCCATCAAGTCCTTCCTTATTTCCAATTCCTTCTTGAGTTCATTGCTTTATAATCTAATCATGCCATAAATGGCATACACAGTTCCTTGAAATTATACTACAAGGGGGTGTATGTGCTAGCTCACAACATGAAAAAAAAAAGTCTCCTCTAATTTGTTTCCATATTGCAGACATACATATTCTCTAACTACCCTGCAGGTTTTCCTGCAAGCATTTTACCATTACTTTTACATAATCAAACAATAACTGTTCGAATATACGAGGGATTCCCTTATGCTGTACTTCAAATAAGCACCAAAGGCTTTTTCTTATTCTGTTTTTATAGGACTATTTTCTGTCACTTCTAAAAGATCTTTAAACACGAACTATGTGGGGGCAGAGGTTTTTTTTTTTAAGTTTCGCCCTAAGATACAAAGAACAAAACATAACCAGAAAGAAGGAGACAGCAGATTATGAATGCGCCTCTCAGCTGGACTGCCATCCTCACAGGTCGATATCTCACAGGTCTATAGGGGTGCTGGCTTGGCCCAGTTCATCCTCTGACTTGGATCTGTCCTGCTGGTCCTGATGGCACTGCTGCAGGCTGTTGAGGAAGACCACCTCAATATGCTCCCGGTTGGCTTTTGAGACAATCCACATCTGTGTTGGTGATCTTTGCCAGCAGCTCAGTCAGGGCATTGCAAGGGAGTGAGCTCACTTCCTCATGTTGCTGAAGTCCACAGATAGCTGCTCCTACACTTCCAGTTGCAACCATTGATGGCGGGTACATTGCATACAGAGCATTGAAGTTCTGGACTTGCTTGCAGATTGGAGACAGCTTCTCCCGCTGCTGGGGCAGCTTGTGCAAGATGTACTAAATGAAGTCATGAGGCGTGACAGCTGCCAGGTTCCACTTCAACTTTCCCAACACCACCAGTTCCCACTCCAGCAGCTCCTGAGGCTTGATGGAGTTGTCGGTATAAATGCACAGCTTTTTGGCAGTCAGTGGGCTGGACTCTTTGAGCCTGGAGGCCAGGAACATGCAGACAGCACCCAGGAGTTGCAGATGGGACTTTGAAGTTGGGATCCTGGCGAAGAAACAGTCCAGGTAAATCGTGGCCAGAGGGAAAACCTTTTCTTTATCTGAATACAGTCATTTTGCCTCCTTTTAGGGATAATCTCTTCAGCCTCAATGGTATTTCAGGACTTCTTGGATCAAGTTGGTGGCTTGGGGAGATTTCAGATCCTTCAGATGGTTTTTCTTATCATCTCCACCTTTATAGTTTGCCCTCGTGTTGTATGGAGAATTTCACTGCATTCATCCTGGTCACCACTGCTAGGTGCACATCATAGACAATGTCATCGTCTTGGACGAAGAAACTGTGATCCTCAGCCAAGATGCCCTCCTGAGAATCTCTATCTCACTGGACTCAAACCTGAGGCCACAGAAACGTTGTCACTTCATCCATCCCCAGTGGCAGCTCCTTCACCTGAATGGGACATTCCTCAATATGAATGAACCAGACATGGAACCGTGTGTGGACAGCAGGGTGTACAACAGAAGCTCCTTCCTCTCCACCATCGTGACTGGGTAAGAGGCCCCAATTTCCTCCTACATACACAAACTCTACGATGCTGGTTTTTATTTCTTCTAGTGGGACCTGGTATGTGGATCTCAGTCACTGAATTTAGTGGCTACATTCTTATTCATGGAGTGGTGGTGAAAGGCATCCAATATGGCCATTTATCAGACAGATGAGCATCTCTGTTCAAAGATCACTATACTAGTGAGTATTTCCATCCACTGATTAAATATTTAAGAAAGACATTTGCTTTCTGTTCTTTTCACAGAGAAAAGAAAAAGCACTTTGCCTTTGAGTCCCACAGATTACACGTTCTGGAAAGACTGCATACCAAGTAGCAGATTTATTTTAGTTTGTTTACAAAAAAATGTGCAGACCAAAGTTCAATGCTGCTATTGGGGAGCTACTAAAGACATCAATAAGTAGATGTCTAATGTTTAAACACATTTCATTGAAAATGGTTGGAAGTATCTGAGCCAATTATTTCTTATGTGACCCTAAAGAAAACAGATACCTACCTGACCCCAAAACTACTTGAGGAAATTGCTTCCGTGACCCTGCTGCAGATGGGAGAGAGGGCCCATTAAGAAGAGAGTGGGGTCAGGATCAACACACACACTTAGTGTGATTTAAGGAAAGGAAATATTTTCTCTTTGAACTTATCTGGATACAGTCATTTTGTCTCCTCTTGGGGATCACTTGTCCAGCCTCAATGGCCTTTCAGGACCTCCTAGATCAAGTTGGAGGCCTGGGGAGATTCCAGATCCTTCAGATGGTTTTCCTTATAATGTTCAACGTCATAGTATACCATCAAACTCAGCTGGAGAACTTCGCAGCATTCATACTTGATCATCGCTGCTGGGTTCATATACTGGACAATGACACTATCCCTGACAATGACCCTGGGACCCTCAGCCAGGATGCCCTCCTGAGAATCTCCATCCCATTCGACTCAAATCTGAGGCCAGAGAAGTGTCGTCGCTTTGTCCATCCCCAGTGGAAGCTCATTCATCTGAATGGGACCTTCCCCAACACGAGTGAGCCAGATACAGAGCCCTGTGTGGATGGCTGGGTATATGACCAAAGCTCCTTCCCTTCCACCATTGTGACTAAGGTAAGAGGCCTCATTTTCCTCTCTTGTGTACAAGCATTGATATGAGGGTTTCCTTTTCTTCCAGTGGGATCTGGTATGCGAATCTCAACCACTGAATTCAGTAGCTAAATTTCTATTCATGGCTGGAATGATGGTGGGAGGCAACCTATATGGCCATTTGTCAGACAGGTGAGTGTCTATGGAGCATAGCTCTCTTCAAGTTCCCATTATCTAATGTGCCCCTGTTTCTCAGGTTTGGGAGAAAGTTCGTGCTCAGATGGTCTTACCTCCAGCTCGCCATTGTAGGCACCTGTGCGGCCTTTGCTCCCACCATCCTCGTATACTGCTCCCTGCGCTTCTTGGCTGGGGCTGCTACATTTAGCATCATTGTAAATACTGTTTTGTTAAGTAAGTCAATATTTTCGATCCACATTTTCCAATAAAGCTAAATCTTGTTTGTGTTTTCTTTCAGTTGTAGAGTGGATAACTCACCAATTCTGTGCCATGGCATTGACATTGACACTTTGTGCTGCTAGTATTGGACATATAACCCTGGGAAGCCTGGCTTTTGTCATTCGAGACCAGTGCATCCTCCAGTTGGTGATGTCTGCACCATGCTTTGTCTTCTTTCTGTTCTCAAGGTATTGAGCTTGCATTCTTCTTTTGCCATATGTTGGCTGCACCTCTGTCCTCTTCTTTGCTCAGGTGGCTGGCAGAGTCTGCTCGGTGGCTCATTATCAACAACAAACCAGAAGAGGGCTTAAAGGAACTTAGAAAAGCTGCACACAGGAATGGAATGAAGAATGCTGAAGACATCCTAACCATGGAGGTAAGCAAGACGGGAGCTGGATATGGGATGCTTGAACAGTTTATTGCTTCTGTTGTTGTTGAAGGTTTTGAAATCCACCATGAAGCAAGAACTGGAGGCAGCACAGAAAAAGCATTCTCTTTGTGAATTGCTCCGCATACCCAACATATGTAAAAGAATCTGTTTCCTGTCCTTTGTGAGGTAAGTTTCATGCAGTGTGTGAGGAATGTTAAATAATATGTGCCTTTTTCTGTGTTCCCTGCAGATTTGCAAGTACCATCCCTTTTTGGGGCCTTACTTTGCACCTCCAGCATCTGGGAAACAATGTTTTCCTGTTGCAGACTCTCTTTGGTGCAGTCACCCTCCTGGCCAATTGTGTTGCACCTTGGGCACTGAATCACATGAGCCGTCGACTAAGCCAGATGCTTCTCATGTTCCTACTGGCAACCTGCCTTCTGGCCATCATATTTGTGCCTCAAGGTGAGAAAAGTTCACAGGTGGAAGAAAGAAAATTCCTGAGGCCCTGTGGTCTTCCTTTCTCCAGAAATGCAGACCCTGCGTGTGGTTTTGGCAACCCTGGGTGTGGGAGCTGCTTCTCTTGGCATTACCTGTTCTACTGCCCAAGAAAATGAACTAATTCCTTCCATAATCAGGTACAAAAGTTTATGTGTGCTCTGTCATTCTCAACTTTTCCTCTGTTGCTGTTTTTACTCCAAGGGGAAGAGCTACTGGAATCACTGGAAACTTTGCTAATATTGGGGGAGCCCTGGCTTCCCTCATGATGATCCTAAGCATATATTCTCGACCCCTGCCCTGGATCATCTATGGAGTCTTTGCCATCCTCTCTGGCCTTGTTGTCCTCCTCCTTCCTGAAACCAGGAACCAGCCTCTTCTTGACAGCATCCAGGATGTGGAAAATGAGGGAGTAAATAGCCTAGCTGCCCCTCAGAGGAGCTCTGTGCTATAGGTCTGTGCTGAGGAAAGCAAAACACCATTTAGGGCTACCATCCCCCAAAAAGGCTTAGATCTGGGCTATTCCCATGTAGTCAGTGCCTTTGCCTTTGGTGTATCCTCATCCCTTCCACAGTGACCTCATACATCCCCTGAGCCTCACTAGATCACACAGACCATCTCTGCCCAGCCTGTCCAGGAGGTTAATTTGTGGTGAAAAGACCAAAATTAGGTGACCTCTGCCCTTCCTGCCCTGGTATGACATGCATACTCTTGAAGGTATTCTACAAACATGCAGGGATCCAAACACCATCTTCTCATCCCTGGGGAGCCCTCAGCCCAGTGAGTGTACCTGTTAGCTGTCTGGGATTGCCAGTGCTTACAGGCCTGACTCCCAGGACACTGAAGAATTTGTGAGAGACTGTATAGAAAATAAGAGCCCCTCCCACAGATGAGAAGTCCTTTTGTATCACATGTGAGATTCAGTCTATCTAATTTTCACGGGGGAAAAAAAGCGTTGGAAAAGGGGAAAAGAAGTGATAAGTAAAGGAATTTTTTAAGTAATGAAGAATGAGAAAAGGTTCTAAAACTTTTCTGTGCTTCTCTTGCCTTTTCCAAAATCCCTTTGGTCAATGCCATGGTGTCCAAGTGTGAGAGTTGAAGCTATTCAAGCTGCCTTCCCAGATCCTAGGCTGGGAGCTTGGTTTTTTACTTCACAAGGTTTACACAAACACTTGCGGGCAGAGGCATGTTTTTTATTAAAGCTAGTGGGCAAAGAATCAGTATGTCCTAAAGAATGCAGGACTTATATGTTTAGTCCATGTCTTTCATTTTTGAGCTTTTTTGTTTGTTGGTTTCATTATATTTGCACCAGGAGAAGATGCTCCAGAAAAGCAGGGCAGGAAGATACCTGCAGCAAAGTGACACAATTTTAAGGAATTCCAGGTGCTGATTGCTGATTAAACAGCAAGATAAAGGAAAAATCGAGACCATTTCTAGATACTACTAAAATTTAGAAAATAAATAAATAACAAGATATAATGGATAAATACATTCCATTTACAACTGTGATTCTAAATGGTTAAATATAAAATATCTACAAATAATCATAAGAAGTTTGAAGAAAATCATAACACTTTAAAAGGAATCATAATAGAACATTTGTATAATTATATACATCTCACATGTTTCTGGATATGAAGATGGAATAATATTTAAAACAATGATTCTTCCTTAATTATTTAATAGAGTAATTGCTTAAATAATTACAATGTAAAAAATGAAAAAAGTGGAAAAACCTCATTTTCAAGCTGCATACTTTTATAAGAACATAAAAAATAGTTCCAAAACTGGATATCCATATGCAGAAGAATAAAACTAGAACTCTCTCACCATATACAAAAATCAAATCAAAATGCATTAAAAACTTGAATCTAAGACCTCAAACTATGAAACTGCTACAAGAAAACATTGGAGAAATTTTCCAGTACATTAGACTGGCCAAAGATTTCTTGAGTAATACCCCACAAGTACAGGAAAACAAAGCAAATGTGGACAAATGGGATCACAGCAAGTTAAAAAACTTCTGCACAGCAAAGGATACATTCAACAAAGTAAAGAGGCAACCCACAGAATGGGAGAAAATACTTGCAAACTACCCCTCTGACAAAGGACTAATCACCAGAATATATAAGGAGCTCAAACAACTCTATAGGAAAAATCAAATAATCTCATCAAACAATGGGCAACGTGAATAGGTATTTCTCAAAAGAAGACATACAGATGTCAAACAGTCATAGGAAAAAGTGCTGAACATCATTGATCCTCAGAGAAATGCAAATCAAAACTACAATGAGATCTCATCTTACCTCAGTTAAAATGGCTGATATCCAAAAGACAGGCAAGAACAAATGCTGGTGAGAATGTGGAGAAAAGGGAACCCTCATACACTGTTGGTGGGAATGTAAATTAGTACAATCACTATGGAGAAGAGTTTGGAGATTCCTCAAAAAAATTAAAAATAGAGCTAACATTTGACCCAGCAATTCCACTGCATCATTGTATTAGTCCATTTTCAAGCTGCTGTTAAAAACATACCTGAGACTGGATAATTTACAAAGGAAAGAGGTTTAATGGACTCACAGTTCCACATAGCTGGTGAAGCCTCACAATCCTGGTGGAGGGCGAAAGGCACGTCTTACATGGCAGCAGGCAAAAAGATAATTTTTGCAGGGAAACTCCCTTTTATAAAACCATCAGATCATGTGAGATTTATTCACTATCATAGGAAGAGCATGGGAAACACTCACCCCCATGATTCAGTTACCTCCCACTGGATCCCTCCCATGATGTGTGGGAATTGTGGGAGCTACAATTCAAGATGAGATTGGGTAGGCGGACACAGTCAAACCATATCATTCTGCCCCTGGCCCCTCCCAAATCTCATGTCCTCACATTTCAAAACTAATCATGCCTTCCCAACAGTCCCCCAAAGTTTTAACTCATTTCAGCATTAACTCAAAAGTCTACAGTCCAAAGTCTCATCTGAGACAAGGCAAGTCCTTTCCACCTATGACCTTGCAAAATCAAAAGAAATTGGTTACTTCCTAGATACAATGGGGGTACAGGCATTGGATAAATACATCCATTCCAAATGGGAGAAATTGACCAAAACAAAAGGATGAGGCTGTACCTAGATAAAAGGCACTGACTACATGGGAATCGTCTTCCACCATGATTGTGAGGCCTCACCAGCCACATGGAGCTGTGAGTCCATTAAACCTTTTTTCTTTATAAATTATCCAGTCTCAGGTATGTCTTTATCAGCAGCTTGAAAATGGACTAATACAATGGTGCAGTGGAACTGTTGGGTCAAATGTTAGCTTTACTTTTAATTTTTTTGAGGAACCTCCAAACTGTTCTCCATAGCAGTTTTACTAAAGGCCCCATACAATTCCAAAATCCAGCAGGGAAGTCCAATCTTAAAGCTCCAAAGTTATCTCCTTTGACTGCATGTCTCACATTTGGGTCACAATGATGCAAAAGGTGGGTTTCCATGCTCTTGGGCAGCTCTGCTTCTGTGGCTTTGCAGGGTACAGCCTCCCTCCTGGCTGCTTTTGTGACCTGGCATTGAGTGTCTGCAGCTTTTCCAGGTGTGCAGTGCAAGCTGTCAATGCCTTTACAATTCTGGGGTCTGGAGGTCGAAGACCCTCTTCTCACAGCTCCACTAAGCAGTCTCCGATGGAGACTCTGTGTATGGACTTCAACCCCACATCTTCCTTTCACACCGCCCAAGCAGAGGTTCTCCATGAGGACCCCACCCCTGCAGCAAACTTCTACCTGGGCATCCAGGCATTTCCATACATCCTCTGAAATCTAGGTGGAGGTTCCCAAACCTCAATTCTTGACTTCTTTGCACCTGTAGGCTCAACACCACATGGAAGCTGTCAAGGCTTGGGGCTTGCACCCTCTGAAGCCACAGCCTGATCTGTACCTTGGCCCCTTTTAGCCATGGCTAGAGTGGCTGAGACACAGGGCACCAAGTCACTAAGGCTGCACACAGCAGGGGCACCTGGACCTCCTAGGCCTCCAGGCCTGTGATAGGAAGGGCTGTCACAAAGGTCTCTGACATGCCCTGGAGACATTTTCCCCATTGTCTTAGGGATTAACCTTTGGTTCCTCATTACTTATGCAAATTTCTGCAGCAGGCTTGAATTTCTCCTCAGAAAATGGGTTTTTATTTTCTATCACATCACCAGGCTGCAAATTTTTCAAACTTTTTTGCTGAGTTTCCCTTTTAAAACTGACTGCTTTTAACAGCACCCGTCACATCTTGAATGCTTTGCTGCTTAAAAATTTCTTCTGACAGATACCCTAAATCATCTTACTCAAGTTCAAAGTTCCACAAATCTCTAGGACAGGAGTAAACGCTGCCAGTCTCTTTACTAAAATATAGCAAGAGTCACCTTTACTCCAGTTACCAACAAGTTCTTCATCTTCATCTGAGACCACCTCAGCCTGGATTTCATTTTCCATATCATTATCAGCATTTCAGTCAAAGCCATTCAACAAGTCTCTAGGAAGTTCCAAACTTTCCAACATTTTCCTGTCTTCTTCTGAGCCCTCCAAATATTGCCCCAGTTCCAAAGTTGCTTCCACATTTGTGGGTATCTTTACAGAAGCACTTCACTCTATCAGTACCAATTTACTATATTAGTCCATTTCTCATGCTGCTGATAAAGACATACCTGAGACTGGGTAAGTTATAAAGAAAAGAGGTTTAATGTACTCACAGTTCCACCTGGCTGGGGAAGCCTCACAATCACGGCAGAAGGTGAAAGGCACAACTTACATGGCAGCAGGGAAAAGAGAATTTCTGCAGGGAAACTCCCCCTTATAAAACCCTCAGATCTCATGAAACTTATTCAGTATCACAAGAATAGCACGGGAAAGACCTGGCCCCATGATTCAATTACCTCCCACAGGCTCCCTCCCATGACAGGTGGGAACTATGGGAGCTATAATTCAAGATGAGATTTGGGTGGGGGTGCAGCCAAATCATATCAAAGGCATATACCCAAAAGAAAGGAAATAAGTATATCAAAGACGTATCTGCACTCCCACATTTGTTGCAGAACTGTTCACAATGGCCAAGGTTTGGAAGCAACCTAAGTGTCCATCAGCAGATGAATTGATAAAGAAAATGTGGTACATATACACAATGAAGTACTATTCAGCCATAAAATAAAGAATGAGATCCTGTCATTTGCAGCAACATGGATGGAACTGGAGATCATTATGTTAAGTGAAATAAGCCAGGCACAGAAAGACAAACATCACATGTTCTTGCTTATTTGTGTGAGATAAAAATAAAAACAATTGAACTCATAGACATAGAGAGAGAAGGATGATTACCAGAGGCTGAGAAGGGTATTGGGTGCTTCAGGGGAAGTGGGAATAGTTAATGGGGGGAAAAAAGGAAGTTGGAAAGAATGAATAAGATCTACTATTTGATAGCACAACAGGATGACTATAGTCAATAATAACTTAATTCATTTTTAAATAACTAAAAAAGTATAATTGGATTGTTTGTAATCACAAAGAATAAACGCTTGAGGGACAGATACCCCATGCTGCATAATGTGATTATTAATATCCAGTATTTGATAACACAACAGGGTGCTGTAGTCAAAATAATTTAATTGTACATTTTAAAATAACTAAAGGAGTATAACTGGATTGTTTGTAACACAAAGGATAAATGACTGAGAAGATGGATACCCCATTCTCCATGACAAGATAATTACACATTGCATACCTATATCAGAACATCTCATACACCCCATAAATATATCCATCTACTATGTAGCCACAAAAATTAAAAATAAAACATTTTAAAATATATATTTGTTTAAAAATTTCTATTTGATGTAATG